GGCCACCCCTCAGAGAGGCCCTCCATGCTGGCCCATTCCAAACGCTTGCATTATTCCTAGGAAAGGGATGTACTGGTACAGCATGAGGGTGTTTGTGACCTGTGCCCTTTGGCCAGACCCTGACACAGTGCCTTGGTCATACCCTGCACTTGGTCATACCCTCCAGTCCAGAGACTGGACACAGTAGGGCTACATCAAATATTATAGATGAATGCATGGATGGGCGATAGAGTTAAGAGTCGGGGCCTCAGCTCCTGGAGGTCCTTGCTCTGCCGGACACACTTATCTTTGAAATTCTGACTTCCAGGTCGTCTCTACGGACTTCCTCGGTGATACCCACTCGTCCATCTTCGATGCTAAGGCCGGCATTGCGCTCAATGACAATTTCGTGAAGCTCATTTCATGGTAAGGGGGAAGGAGCTGGAGACTTAGAGGGAGGGGAACTAAGGGGTGGTCGGAAGGAACCCCCTTGAACCTCCCGACCCCTCCTCCACAGGTACGACAACGAATATGGCTACAGTCACCGGGTGGTCGACCTCCTCCGCTACATGTTCAGCCGAGACAAGTGAAACGGGAAGGTCCTTTCTTTCCTTCCCAGGGGCCGGGGCCGGAACATGTGCCTCCCGTTCCAGCATCTGGCTGCCCGGGGGAGGAAGGACACCCGGGGCGGGCGCCCCACGCCGATGGGTCCATGGTGAAATAAAAAACAGTGCTCACGGCTGCGTCCCGTATCTCTGCGCCGGTCAGGGCGGGTTCTGATCCGGGTTTGAGGCCCGCCCCACCCTTACTCGATCGCCTGCGCCCACGGGCGAGGGGTCGCGCTCGACTCCAAGCCGGGTTCCACTTCAGGAGACCGGGACCGCGATGGCAGCGGTAGAGGCCCCGCATGGCCGGAAGTCACTCCCCAAAGCGCTGGGCCGGCAGCGGTGGGACCCAGGGCCGGCCACGGGCTCTCTGACGTCACTGGGCGCGACGCCCCGCGCCGGGACTACTGCTCCCAGAAGGTCGCGCGCGGGCCCCCGCCAGTCAGGTGGGTGCCAGGCCCTGGCCGTGGCGAAAGAGCCGGCGGAGCCGGAGACCCGCTCCCGGAGACGCCGCCTCGCGATCCCCGCGCGGGCGGGACCGGGCGGCCGGCATCATGACCCTGTTTCACTTCGGGAACTGCTTCGCTCTTGCCTACTTCCCCTACTTCATCACCTACAAGTGCAGCGGCCTGTGAGTGCGGGAAGGGCGCGGGGCGGAGAGGGCGCGGGGCCCGGGCCGACCCTCACCTCCCGCTTCTCCAGGTCCGAGTACAACGCCTTCTGGAAATGCGTCCAGGCTGGAGTCACCTACCTCTTTGTCCAACTCTGCAAGGTGAGGGCCACCGGGAAGCCACGTGTTCTGGCTGAAGTGACCTCTTTCTGCTTTCTGTTCTCAGATGCTGTTCTTGGCCACTTTCTTTCCCACCTGGGAAGGCGGCATCTATGACTTCATTGGGGTGAGAGGGGCCAGGGAAGGGAAGGGAGTTCATGTGCTTACTTAAGCCTCAACCTGACCCGCAGGAGTTCATGAAGGCCAGCGTGGATGTGGCAGACCTGATAGGTCTAAACCTTGTCATGTCCCGGAATGCCGGCAAGGGAGAGTACAAGATCATGGTTGCTGCCCTGGGCTGGGCCACTGCTGAGCTTATTATGTCCCGGTGCGTACAGCAGCCTGGAGCCCAGACCCCTGTACTGGAGAATCCCATCCTTTGCCTTCCTCAGCTGCATTCCCCTATGGGTCGGAGCCCGGGGCATTGAGTTTGACTGGAAGTACATCCAGATGAGCATAGACTCCAACATCAGTCTGGTAGGCAGTCGTGCTCTCCCACATACACATTTAGGCCTGGCCCCGACTTTCTGCCTCCCTCTAGGTCCATTACATCGTCGCGTCTGCTCAGGTCTGGATGATAACACGCTATGATCTGTACCACACCTTCCGGCCAGCTGTCCTCCTGCTGATGTTCCTCAGTGTCTACAAGGCCTTTGTTATGGAGTGAGTTGGGTGGGGTTTAGGGCTGGGTCCAATCTCCCTTCCTTATTGTGACATTTTCCTGCAGGACCTTCGTCCACCTCTGCTCGCTGGGCAGTTGGGCAGCTCTACTGGCCCGAGCAGTGGTAACGGGGCTGCTGGCCCTCAGCACTTTGGCCCTGTATGTCGCCGTTGTCAATGTGCACTCCTAGGCTTGGTGTCTCAGACATTGATGTACCTTTTCCCTGCCTCACTCCAGGTTTTAGTGAAGTAAACAGTATTTGGAAAGTTGTTGCTGCCTCCATTTCTCTCTCTTGGGAACT